ATGTTGTGTCCTTCCCAGTGCAATATCAGGAGGCACATGATGTCTTGTTACTGGTTATGTTAACTTTGACAACGTTATTAAGGCAATTTAGTATTCAGTATTTAACAAACAAGCACACTAGTTTGTAGTCTTTTCTGGGCAAGTGAGGGTTTCTTCTCAATTTCAGTGCCTTTTCTACGCCCACCAATGCTATTAGTCACCTTTAAGGTGAAGACTGCTGAGATGGAATTATTTTTAGCAATGATAATAATTTGTTGGGGTAATAGTTGTACAGCCCTTTGCTGCCATCTAAGCACTTTTACGTGGTTTGGTTCATTTAAATCTAACAACCCAGTGAGGGGGCCAATTAGTAGCATTTATATTACATGAGAAATTAGAATTCTAGAATCACATACCTATTTATTATCATGACATGGCTAAGTCGAATTAATAGTGAGATAGGTAAATGGCTATTTTAGGCAGCAGATCCTTTTGTATGTGGTATCTGAAAAGCCACTGAGGCAGGAAGACAAGGAAGAAGAATTTGGGAGGATCTGCGTGCAGAGGAGTGGAAGAGGAAAGAGGAATACAATTAGAAATAGGATTCAGGCTGAATTTAAAGGCTTAGTGATGACGGGTTCTTAGGTTCGGGTATGTGGGAGAAAAAAACCAGCATAGAGACTACCTTCGGGGCAGAGTGGGTTCTGGGCACTGGGTAGGGGCTGGGCCCGGGATGGGGGGATCAAAGGGCTCTGGCGGGACCCAGATGTGGATGGGGCAGGGCCGAGCGTGGGGACTGGGCTTTTCAATGACGGGCGGGGTTACGGTTGGGCAGCAGGTGGGCGTGGCAGGCATAGGCGGAGTCAATCTATGAGTGGGTGGGCCTATCGCCAGGCCGAGAGTGGGCGTGGCCGACGTGGGGTGGGTAGCAGCCGACCGAGTCGGACCGGCCAGTTGGGCGCGCTTCCGGGTGTCACCTCCAGAGGGCGCCGGCTGCGGAGCCGCCCTCAGAGTCGCGAGGCCGGACGCAGCGCGGCGCCGCCCCACTCGCCCCAGCCGCCGCCATGAAGGCCGTGGTGCAGCGCGTCACCCGGGCCAGCGTCACAGGTCAGTCGGGCGGGGCCGGGCCCGGGAGGAGCGAGTTCTTCTCTCCCTTTTGGTTCCTTTCTAGTTGGAGGAGAGCAGATTAGTGCCATTGGAAGGGGCATATGTGTGTTGCTGGGTATTTCCCTGGAGGATACGCAGAAGGAACTGGAACACATGTAAGATGCATTTCTGTCATTGCTGTTTGAGTCAGGTAGCTCTCACTGCTCTTTTTCCCCTTAGGGTCCGAAAGATTCTAAACCTGCGTGTATTTGAGGATGAGAGTGGGAAGCACTGGTCGAAGAGTGTGATGGACAAACAGTACGAGATTCTGTGTGTCAGCCAGTTTACCCTCCAGTGTGTCCTGAAGGGAAACAAGCCTGATTTCCACCTAGCAATGCCCACGGAGCAGGCAGAGGGCTTCTACAACAGCTTCCTGGAGCAGCTGCGTAAAACATACAGGCCGGAGCTTATCAAAGGTAAGCAGGAGAGCCACATCCAGGAACGGGTCATCTTTGGTAACTGTTTGGATTGCTTTTTCAGATGGCAAGTTTGGGGCCTACATGCAGGTGCACATTCAGAATGATGGGCCTGTGACCATAGAGCTGGAATCGCCAGCTCCCGGCACTGCTACCTCTGACCCAAAGCAGGTAAGCCTGGAGTCTGGTGCCTGGCTCCGTCCTAAAATATTCTTTTTTATTTTTATTTAATCAGCTGTCAAAGCTCGAAAAACAGCAGCAGAGGAAAGAAAAGACCAGAGCTAAGGGACCTTCTGAATCAAGCAAGGAAAGAAACACTCCCCGAAAAGAAGACCGCAGTGCCAGCAGCGGGGCTGAGGGCGACGTGTCCTCTGAACGGGAGCCGTAGCTCAGGAGGCAGAATTCAGGTAGGAGTTTCCCTGCTTGGCTTCATCTTCCCTCTTAATAACGTGTCTTCTTTGGTCTTTTTAGTGTGTTATCATTGGGCAGAACTGGATCCTGAAAAATTCAAGATGCTAAGCACCTACACTACTTTAAGAATTTGGAACTGAAACATGAAGAGGAAGACAGAAATAAGAATTTGGGAACCTGAATAGCTCTGCAAAAAACACCAAAGGACCGTTTTATCGTTTTCTGTTGTTGCTGTGGTGGAGTGATGCAGTGGGCACTGCCGGTGGGCCAGGGGGCGGGTGCGCATGTGGTAGAAGGTGTGCGCTCGTGCCTCCCCCACAGAAAGGCTTTGTTGGTTTCTACCACATCTTGGCTTGCTTTTGGAACAGGCTGGCCCAGCATCATTTGTCATCAAGTCCACTGTGGTGTATTCTGCGTGTCCATGGCGGGGGTTCTCCAATACACTCACACTGTCCATGTTCTTTTTATTGCCAGGGCCCGTGTTGAAGTGTCAAGAGAGCAATCATCAATGATAATGTATTGTGTGAGACCTTTGCATCTTGTAAATTTTCTCTTTTTTCTAAAAATAAATAATAATAAAATCCTAAATCTCAACAAACCACTTTATTATCAAACAAATTCTGCTCTGTTTCTGCATAACGATGATGTCCATAGAAATGCAATGCGTCTGACCTCTCTCTATGCGTATCTACACTTCTTTTCACATAAGTCTCTCGCAAGAGGGCCTTCTCTAACTGGCCCACACAGGCTCCTGAGTCCAGGTGGGAGCCTGTCTAGCCAGTTTACAATTGATGACATGGTACTTGGAAGTGAGATGTCAGGAAAAGGGAGTGTGGGTCAGAAGATAGTCCAGTTTCAGAATGGCCACACTGTTCTGAGACCAAGTGTGGAGCCACATCTGGTGTATCCAGCTTTGGGAGGTGGAGGAAGGCCTCAGCATGGCGGGTGGTGCAGATACCCTTTATCCAGTAGCTACATGGTTGTCCATGTATCCAAGTCACCACACCCAGCACTCTGGGAAGAAAGAATCACATTCTGCCAAAGTAATTTCTCAGTTAAATTTCAGTCTACTGGTGGCACACTCAGAGTAGTCATTTTTTGACATATGATTTAATAGCTTTATTTATATATCTAATAACGCTCGCATATATGCTCTCTGGAAAATATTTTTGTATATAGAAGAGACATCCTTAATTGTGATTTTTATAATGCTGAAACTCTGTCTTCTGTGACCTCTATAATAACTTCTGAATCCATCTAGTCTGACCCAGTCATCTACTTCAAATGATAATAAATCAGAAAATGTGGAAAACAAAAAAGCTCAAAACACATCTCTTGGAATATAGAGTTGGAAAAGGGTCTGCCAGACTGCTTTGTTCTAAACCAATTCAGATGGTCCAGTGTAATTCACAATGGTTTAAACCTCTAGATTTGAAGTCATTACATCCCAGATGCAGACCCTGGCCAGCTCCCTAAGCTGTGTGGGCAGTGAGGTCCCAGAAGCTCTGCTGTTTGAGTTATCTAAGCAGGGTTTTACAGAGTGAATTCAAATTCACTTTAAAGCTACTTGAACCTACATGTCGATAAACTCAGTTGTAGGGTTTGGCTTGCTGGATAACTGTCATGTTTCTCCACCACAGCATTTTATTGCCACCAATTAATGCTTATTGAACAGTTGCAGCCTGTCCTTGTAGTAAGGGGTAACGAGGATTGCATAGAGATACGACCTAAGGATCATGACATTTGGATGGTGGTAAAATGCTAAAGGCCTTTGTTGGTCACAGCCCAGTTCCTGGCTCCCATTCTAAAGGGACAGAGACATACCAGAGAGTGAGCACCATGTGGTCAAGTTGCTGAAGGGTCTGAAACCGTAAAGGAAGAGCTGAAGGAGCTGGGGCTGTTTCATCTGGGAGGGGAACTCTAAATGTTTGAAAGATGTGGAAGAGAAGCTGGGTCAGGAACAAAAATAGGAGCAATGGGTGTAAGTTGCATCAACGTAGATTCTGGCATTCTAACAACATGATTCAAAAGTGGAAGGTGATGTTGGGAGCTTTTGGTGTTTGAGCAGAAATTCTGAGCCTATATGTGTGAGGGGGGATCTTTGATTAATTAAAACATCTTCCTCACAGTATGCAGGAACATGGTAAAAGAAAGCATTTACTACTTTTGTAAACATTTTGGATTGAAGAGAACTTTTCCATCATCCTGAAAATCACTTTCAACTCCTGGGATCAGAGAAATAGCAGTGAATACACCGAAGTCTGGCCTAAGAGGGTCAGATCTAACCACAGGGCCAGATTATAGAGAAAAATGAAAGCTCAAGAAGAAACCCCATAATATCTGCAGCTGCCTCAAAAAGGTGGTTAATTTCCACCCCCACCTACACTCCTGAAGGTCCTTTCCTAGTTGCTTTGAAACTAATGGCTAAAATTAGATTTTGGGTGGCATTCTTGTGGAGAATAAATCTCTCAGTCTTTACATCTCTCCCAACATCTCTGCCTCCTTCTTTCTGCTTATTTATAAAGCATACTGCTTATTGTCCATTAAAACATCATTTGAATGAGGATGGGAGAGGAGAATCGTACCATGTATGGCTTTTCTGAGAAGCCTTGGCAGATCACAGACCCAGGACTTTAAACAGAGTGCTGTGCCGATAACACTGCATAGCAGGACCCATTTAATCTTGCCTTTGGTGGTTTACTTTACAGGAGACCAAGCTCTTGTGGCTACACAAAACATAGACCAAATAAAGGCATCTTTGGGGGCTGGATGTCCATAGCAGCACCTCATGGTTAGTGGTCCCAGGGAGGGCATTTTCTCTACCAAGCAGTGTCCTGGCTCAGATGGGTGCCAGCTGGCATATATATGGACAATTTGGCATTTCATTGATTTGATCATAAGGAACAAATAGTTCCGCAAACACCCTATTTCCTTTGATATGGTAACATTTGAGTAACTCCAAAGCCAGAGAGGCAATCTTTTCTATCTCTGGTTTGTCAGATTTTCTGCCGTTTTTCAGCCAGGCACTTTAAGAATTCTTAATTTGTTGTTCGTTATTGATTCAGGTCCTTTAAAAATAGAGTTAAACACCCTCATCTCAGAAGACATGGAATAATATCAAAAGTAAAGCCACCCACTGGCTGCATCAGAAAAGAAGAGGGAGGCCGGGCGCGGTGGCTCACGCCTGTAATCCCAGCACTTTGGGAGGCCGAGGCGGGTGGATCACGAGGTCAGTAGATCAAGACCATCCTGGCTAACACAGTGAAACCCCGTCTCTACTAAAAATACAAAAAATTAGCCGGGCGTGGTGGCGGGTGCCTTAGTCCCAGCTACTCGGGAGGCTGAGGCAGGAGAATGGGGTGGACCCGGGAGGTGGA